TGCATCCTGATGCTCTTGCAGGATTTTTCTCAGGTTCTAGCACTTGGCCTTGACTACTGAGAACTGTGATATTCCAGGCTGGAAAATATTTGCTGTCCCCAAAGGGCAGGTCAATGTGAATAATCTTTTTAATAATAACAATAATAATAATAGCTAATATTTGTAGAGCACTTATTATTGCTTGGCTCTTTTCATGGTTCATTTTATTTATTTCTTACAATATCCTACGGCGCGAGTACTTTTATTATTTTCACTTTACAGATGAGAAAATCTGAGGTTCAAGGGATTAAAGAATTTCTCCAGTGACCTCCAGCTATAAGTGGAAGAGAAGAGACTGGACTGCATCATAGGGATGTTCAGAGATCAGCCAGAAAGATCACCTTTCACAACAGGACTATGGGGCCCAGGCCCCATCCCTGTCATGCCCCTGCTCAGGTGTCTCAGGTCCGAGCGCCAGGACAAAGCCGGAGACTGCGCACTAGGACCGGTGCGCCTTGCTCACTGTCTGACTCTATCCCTCCTGCCCCGTCCACTGTCCCCACCAACGCCCTGCGCCCTCGTCCCTCTCAGTCCCGGTCCTCTCCACTCTAGCGCACTGCCCTACTCTGTCCGTACCCCCAGCCGCCGCCGCCGCCGCCGCGCCCAGTCCCTCGGTCGCTGGCCCGCCCTTCCCCGCCCCCTGCCCCCGGTCCCTCAGCCACTGCCCCGCCCCGCCCGTCCATACCCCTCCACGCCCCTCCCCATGTCCTGCCCGTCCCTCTCCATCCCCTGCACGCCCCGCCCCTCGCCCACTGCCCCGCCCCATCCCCTGTCAGTCCCGTCCATCGCCCACTGCCCCGCCCCGTCTCCTGCACGCCCCGCCCCGTCCCCTGCACGCCCCGCCCTCGCCCACTGCCCCGCCCCGTCCCCTGCACGCCCCGCCCCTCGCCCACTGCTCCGCCCCGTCCCCTGCACGCCCCGCCCTCGCCCACTGCCCCGCCTTCTCCACGCCCCGCCCCTCCCCGCCCCGCGCCTGCCGCGCATTGCAGACGCCCAGCGGCGCCAAGAACCCGGCCAAGCTGACTTGGCGACTCCTCGCAGCCCCTGCTCTGGCACGCCACACCTCAGACGAGGCTTTGAAAGTAGGGCGCAGCCTGAGAGGCCGGCCGGACCCCGAGTGCTGTAGGCGGGCTGGGAGATGGGGGCCGCCGCCACCCACATTCCCACACGCACCCGGCGCCGGCGCCTCACGCCGTGTTAGCTCGCGGCGCCAAGCCCGGAGGGTCCCGCCTGAGGAAGAAAGGTCGTCGCCCGCAGCCCAGCTGGGGCTGGAGGCGCGACCCGGGGTCTCCTCGCCCGCACGCGGAAGAAAATGGGCGCTGTGGCCTCAGTTTCCCTCTGTGAGCACCCGGCCCGGAACTCTGAGGAGTCGAAATTTTAAATTTCTTTTCGTGTTCTCTCTAGTTTGTTAAATACAAGTAAGGAACACAGGCAACATGTTCTACACACATGTGCTTATGAGTAAACGAGGGCCATTGGCCAAAATATGGCTTGCAGCTCACTGGGAGAAGAAACTCACAAAGGCCCATGTATTTGAATGTAATCTAGAGATAACCATTGAAAAAATTCTTTCACCCAAGGTATGTTACTGATTAAAATGATAGCTTGTATTTACTCTTCTAATACTTCAAAAATTATTGAAAGGTGAAAATAGCACTTCGAACTTCAGGACACCTTCTTTTGGGAGTTGTTCGAATCTATAACAGGAAGGCAAAATATCTTTTGGCAGATTGCAGTGAAGCATTTCTTAAAATGAAGATGACATTTTGCCCAGGTATACATGTAATATTGATTTGTCTCCTTCTTGCTTATTGAGTATGGTTTTTGATCCTTTTCAGGACTGGTTGACCTTCCAAAAGAGAATTTTGAAGCATCTTACAATGCTATCACATTGCCAGAAGAATTTCATGATTTTGACACCCAAAATATGAAGTAAAATATTTTATTTATTTTCCTTCGATTTACATGTTTTTCTCAACCTTCTATTTCTCCATAGTGCTATTGATGTTTCAGAACACTTTACTCAGAACCAAAGCAGACCAGAAGAAATCACTCTTAGAGAAAATTTTGACAATGATCTAATTTTCCAAGCTGAGAGCTTTGGTGAGAATATTTGAGAACTCAAAATTACAAATTGAATTAGTATTAATGATATATATTTATTTAGGGGAGGAATCTGAAATTCTCAGAAGACATAGCTTCTTTGATGACAACATATTACTGAATTCCAGTGGTCCTTTAATTGAACATAGTTCTGGAAGCCTCACTGGAGAACGATCTCTATTCTATGACAGTGGAGATGGGTTTGGAGATGAAGGAGCTGCAGGAGAAATGATTGGTATGCTATCTGGTCATGTGGAAATAAAATATTGTATGAAAAAATATTCATTGTGTTTTTCAAGACAATCTATTGCAAGATGATCAGAATATCCTGTTAGAAGACATGCATTTGAACAGAGAAATTTCCCTGCCTTCTGAGCCTCCCAATAGTTTAGCAGGTAGGTTGAAATTTTCCTTTATGAGAAAGTAATTTACAATTACTTTTATGTGGATGTTGATTAGTTGAACCAGATAACTCAGAGTGTATATGTGTACCTGAAAATGAAAAAATGAATGAAACAATATTATTATCAACTGAAGAGGAAGGATTTACCCTTGATCCAATTGATATTTCAGGTCAGAGGCATTTACGGTTTTGTTTTAATTTTCCAATCACATTTGTGCTATTTCTTATATTTAGACATTGCTGAGAAAAGGAAAGGCAAAAAGAGGAGATTGCTCATAGATCCTATCAAGGAGCTCAGTAGCAAAGTTATACATAAACAGCTTACTTCCTTTGCGGACACACTCATGGTTTTGGAACTTGCACCTCCTACCCAAAGATTGATGATGTGGAAGAAGAGGGGAGGAGTGCATACACTTCTGTCAACTGCTGCCCAGGATTTGATTCATGCTGAACTGAAAATGGTAACGGTTCCTACCCTTCTACATGTGAGCAATGTCTGGTTATAAATAAATAATAAAACAAAAAAAACAAAAATGTGTATTTTTACAGTTGTTTACAAAATGCTTTCTGTCCTCTGGCTTTAAACTTGGAAGAAAAATGATACAGAAGGAGTCAGTAAGGGAAGAAGTGGGAAACCAAAATATAGTAGGTGAGACTTCTTAATTCTGTTGATGTTGAGGGGTGAAATTGTCTTTATTTCCTTGATAATTCAGAGACATCCATGATGCAAGAGCCAAATTACCAGCAAGAGTTAAGTAAACCCCAAACTTGGAAGGATGTGATTGGTGGATCTCAGCATAGCTCTCATGAGGATACCAATAAAAATATTAACTCTGAGGTAAGTTATCCAGAGAGAATCGTAAAAATATTAGATTTACCTAACTTTCCCTAATTTGCTTCAGCAGGATATTGTTGAAATGGTGTCTTTAGCTGCTGAGGAATCATCTTTAATGAATGACTTATTTGCACAAGAAATTGAATATAGTCCAGTTGAATTGGTAAATATATGTGTAGTCTTGGGGATGTTCTTTAAATTAAATATTTTATCTATCATTCAAACAGGAGTCATTGAGCAATGAAGAAAATATTGAGACAGAGAGATGGAATGGAAGAATACTTCAGATGTTAAATCGTTTACGGGTGAGATGCTAGGGTTTGTCAACCCTGTTTTTATTTCTTTTTTCTTTTCTAATTATTTTCCCAGGAATCTAACAAGATGGGAATGCAGTCCTTTAGTCTGATGAAGCTCTGTAGAAATAGTGACCGAAAACAAGCAGCTGCCAAATTTTATAGCTTTCTTGTCCTAAAGAAACAGCTGGCTATTGAGCTGAGCCAGAGTGCTCCCTATGCAGATATTATAGCTACGATGGGACCAATGTTTTATAACATATGAAGGAAACCCAGACATACAGATTTATGGCATCACTGGAATTTCTGTGTAGATTGTTCAATTTAATGCAGAAGCCATCTGGAAGCAGCTGAAGGTCTGATCCATTTCATAGATAGGCTGACCTACTTCCTCTCTGTAGTTCAGAATAATCATAGCTAGAATTGGAAACCTACATGCTTACAAAGAAATACTTTAAATTCTGTTTTGTTTTTTTTTGTTGTTTTTTTAAGGACAAAGGTCTCACTATATTGCCCAGGCTGGACTTGAACTCTGGGTTCAAGTGATTCTCCTGCCTCAGCCTCCTGAATAGCTGGGACTACAGGCACATGCCACCATACCTGGCTCAGAAATACTTAATTATAGCTAAGTAATTATTTTTAACTTAGCTGATTTGAATATATAGCATTTATCATTTCCCTGATTTGAATGTTGCACTTAGCATACATTTAGCATGCATTTTTAAAATGCTGTATGTTTTTGACAGACATTCAAAGATGTTTCTTAAAAGGCTATTTTACATTGGAGTATTTACTTGAATTTTATGGGGTTAATGAAAACATCATTATTTCTACACAGACTATTTGGTTGCAACGTATATCATACTTGATTTGACATAATGCCATGGTTTTTAATCCAATATTTTAATTGAAGAGTTACAAAGCTCATCTTTGCTTTAAATTGCCTGAGTGGGTTTTAGTCTATTTATAGGTCACTTAACTTTTTTATTTACTATTTAATGATTATTATAATCACCATTAATGTGTCAGCAAAACTAAATCTGCTTCTTATGTTTAAAAAAATTAGCAGACACTTGTTCCTCATGTTGTTTGCAGCTACGGTCTGAGTAAAGATCACCAAAATAAATGTTCTTTTGTTTGGTGTTTACTGAACATTTTTGACATTAAAACTGTTGTTTTCCTTTTTTCTTAATTGAAGTTTGAGTTAGGACATTTTCATATGATGCTCTGTGAGCTCCATCATACACTGTCAAATGAAGCCTATGGTACTCATTAAAATGTTGTTATATCTGGAATTATGCTGCAAACAACAAATTCTAAATAGCCTCTCTAAATGTGTTAACTATAAATTTTAAATGGCAAAATTGCCTTTTTAAAATTTCTTTTATTTTTTAAATTAACATACAGAAAATTTGACTTCTTAATTTTGGTGCACAGTTCTGTGAATTTTAACATATTTGTAGAGTCCTGTAACCATCTCCACAATTAGGATTCCAGCAGTAACATCACCCTAAAAAATTCTGTTATCCCTTTGTAGTAACCCCCTTCCCCCATATAACATCTGGCAACCACTCTTCTCCATGACTACACTTTTGTCTTTTTGAAAATGTCACACAGATGGAATCATATAGCATGTAAGCTTTCGATACGGGCTTCTTTCACTCATAAATGTCTTTGAGACTTATCAAGTGCTTGCATGTGTCAGTGCTTTGTTCC